CTTCCCAGCCTCCCAAAGTGCAGAAAGTACAGGCGTGAGCCACTGTGCCAGGCCCACACAATCGTTTCAAATTTTCTGCATGTTTGAAAATGTTCTTAATAAAATGTGGGGGTAAGATAAATGCAATATTTATCAATTTTGCAGTTCTTACCTCTTTGGCTGAGGGAATTGCTTGCTCCTCAGGGACTCTTTCTTTCTCTTTTCTTCCTTCCTTCCTTCCTCCCTTCCTCTCTCTCTTTCTCCCTTTCTCCCTTTCTTTTGAGACTGAGTTTCGCTCTTGTTGCCCAGGCTGGAGTGCAATGGCACGATCTAGGCTCACCGCAACCTCCGCCTCCCGGGTTCAAGCGATTCTCTTGCCTCAGCCTTCCTGAGTAGCTGGGATTACAGGTGCCCGCCACCACGCCCGGCTAATTTTTTGTATTTTTAGTAGACGGGGTTTCACCATGTTGGCCAGGCTAGTCTTGAACTCCTGACCTCAGGAGATCCGCCCACCTCGGCCTCCCAAAGCGCTAGGATTACAGGCGTGAGCCACTGCGCTCGGCCCTCCTCAGGGAGTTTCAAAACTAACTGTCACAAAGCCACTGGTTTTCTCTGTATTAATAAAAAAAACCTGGCAAGAACGCCCAGGATCCGAAAGTGAGCTTCAGTCTCAAGACAGTCAGCGACCGCCCTCCGGGCCAGCGTCGGGGCACTGAGGGGCCTCTGGAAAGTGAATCACAGGGAGCACCGCGGGGTTTCAGGATTTTGGCTGTCCGCTGCCCAAGCCTTGGCATCACGGGCGTCTTTCCCTCTCACGTTGGGGTCCCTTCAAGGTCGGCGCCAGGTATCCTCCCAGAAAACCTGCACACCGCAACGCCCAGCACCCCCACAGCCTCCCTGCTGCCACTGGGGGGCGCCATCGTCGCGGCTAACGCAACCCGAGGGCGGAAGCGGTGGAGCGCCGCGCCGCGGGGTTTTCTGGGAGATGTAGGCGGTGGAAGCACACTCATGCGCAGCAACGGCGCCGCAGTGGGCGCTCATGCGCAATGGAGGGTCCGGCGTCCGCCTTGGCGGGTGGGAGTGATGACCTGCACTCCCCAAACCACTGCGGGATAGAACGGGGCCGAGTGCTCTCAGGGGTGGCCGCTACCGGGGCGGCCCGAGACACGGCTGCGGGTTCCAGCCAACAGGCCCGGAGTCGCGGCCTCGGCTCCGCCGTGGGTGCACGGGCTAGGGCTGCGGGGACTCCTGTGGGCTCCGCGTCTGCGGCTGGGAGGAATGGGGATCGTCCCCAGATCCCGCCTTCCGGGCAGGGCCTCCGCTGCCTGCGATCCTGCCCACAGTCCAAGGATCCTCCTCGCCTCTCGCGGACTGCGGTGTCAGCCGCCCGAGCCGTTCCCCGGACACCTGGCCAGGTGACGGCCCCCGACCTCCGCCTGGGGCGGGGTGTTAATTTTTGTTTTCTTTTTTTTGAGATAGGGTCTTGCTGTCTCACCCAGGCTGGAGTGCAGTGGCACGATCACAGCTCACTGCAGCCTTGAGCTCCTGGGCTACCAAGTAGCTGGGACTTCAGGTATGCACCATCACGCCTGGCTAAAGGCATTTGTAAAGTAAACATTATTATGGGTGTCCCACAGAGATGGCTGGAGCCGTGTGGATGGGCATAAATGGCTAATGTCCAGCAACCATCGATGTCAAGTATCCACACACCTGGCCTGAATGGATCCCTCTGCCTTTCAGAGGTGAGTACCAGGGAATGGAAGTCTACATGAGCTTTATGTTTTCTTTTTTTTTTTTTTTTTTCAGACGGAGTCTCGCTCTGTCCCCCAGGCTGGAGTGCAATGGTATAATCTTGTCTCACTGCAACCTCTGCCTCTACCTAAGTCTGCATTTTTCTTCTTTTTGCAGTTTGGGATATGAGATTGAAAATGACGACTCGGAATTTTCCTGAGAGAGAAGTACCCTGTGATGTAGAAGTGGAAAGATTCACAAGGGAAGTTCCCTGCTTGTCCAGTTTAGGTGATGGTTGGGACTGTGAGAACCAGGAGGGACACTTGAGGCAATCAGCTTTAACTCTGGAGAAACCAGGGACTCAGGAAGCAATTTGTGAATATCCTGGTTTTGGGGAGCATTTGATTGCAAGCTCAGACCTTCCACCGTCTCAGAGAGTTCTGGCAACAAATGGTTTCCATGCACCTGACTCAAATGTTAGTGGTCTGGATTGTGACCCCGCCTTACCCAGCTATCCTAAAAGTTATGCAGATAAGAGAACTGGTGACAGTGATGCCTGTGGAAAAGGCTTCAACCATTCCATGGAAGTTATTCATGGAAGAAATCCAGTGAGAGAGAAGCCCTACAAATACCCTGAAAGTGTTAAGTCTTTTAATCATTTTACCTCTCTTGGTCATCAGAAAATAATGAAAAGAGGCAAGAAATCGTATGAAGGTAAGAATTTTGAGAACATCTTTACTCTGAGCTCATCGCTTAATGAAAACCAGAGAAATCTCCCTGGAGAGAAACAATATAGATGTACTGAATGTGGCAAATGCTTCAAACGGAACTCTTCTCTTGTTTTGCATCACCGAACTCACACCGGAGAGAAGCCTTATACTTGTAATGAGTGTGGAAAGTCCTTCTCCAAGAACTACAACCTGATTGTGCATCAAAGAATCCACACAGGAGAGAAGCCCTATGAATGCAGTAAATGTGGGAAAGCTTTCAGTGATGGCTCAGCTCTGACACAGCACCAGAGAATTCACACAGGCGAGAAACCTTATGAATGCCTAGAGTGTGGAAAAACCTTCAACCGAAATTCATCCTTAATTTTGCACCAAAGAACTCATACAGGGGAAAAACCATATAGATGTAACGAATGTGGGAAACCCTTCACTGACATCTCCCACCTTACAGTGCATCTCAGAATCCACACCGGTGAGAAGCCCTATGAGTGTAGCAAATGTGGAAAGGCTTTCCGGGACGGCTCGTACCTCACCCAGCATGAGAGGACTCACACTGGAGAAAAGCCCTTTGAGTGTGCAGAGTGCGGGAAATCCTTCAACAGAAACTCTCACCTCATTGTGCATCAAAAGATCCATTCTGGGGAGAAACCCTATGAATGTAAAGAATGTGGCAAGACTTTCATCGAGAGTGCGTACCTCATCAGGCATCAGAGGATTCATACTGGCGAGAAGCCCTATGGCTGCAACCAGTGTCAGAAACTTTTCAGGAATATCGCTGGCCTCATTAGGCACCAGAGGACTCATACTGGTGAGAAGCCCTATGAGTGTAATCAGTGTGGCAAAGCCTTCAGGGACAGCTCCTGTCTGACCAAGCACCAGAGAATTCACACTAAGGAGACCCCATATCAGTGTCCAGAATGTGGGAAGTCCTTCAAGCAGAACTCTCACCTGGCAGTACATCAGAGACTCCATAGCAGGGAGGGTCCCAGCCGGTGTCCTCAGTGTGGAAAAATGTTCCAAAAGAGCTCATCCCTTGTTCGACATCAAAGAGCACACCTGGGAGAGCAACCCATGGAAACATAATGGTTGGGGGCCACATGAGTCTTCCAGTTCACTCTCACTCCTGTGTTTAGGAGGCGTGTCTTAGATCTGACTCCTCTCTGGTCAGTAGAAAAGAATCCTTTAAGCTATCCAGTGAATTGATGAATGTGAGACATTGCTGAGCCACACTGTTAAGTCTGCTCATTGGGGAACTCCAGAGACAACTTAGGATGAGGGCAGAAAAGTCTTTGGGGATGATTCAGTCTGTACCAGACATGACAACACACACACTGGAATGAAATGTGCAAACATGGGGGTGACACCACAGAGAGAACCTGTGAATGCATTCAGAACATGATTGGAATGAAGAGCCCTGTAGTAGGGAGTTTCCACCTTGTACGTAAGCAAACACTGAATCAACTTTTTTTTTTTTTTCGGACAGAGTCTCACTGTGCAGTGGCATGATCTCCACTCACAGCAACCTCTGCCTCCCAGGTTCAAGCAGTTCTCCTGCCTCAGCCTCCAAAGTAGCTAGGATTACAGGTGCCTGCCACCATGCCTGGCTAATTTTTTCTATTTTTAGTAGAGACAGGGTTTCACTGTGTTGGCCAGGCTGGTCTTGAACTCCTGACCTCATGATCCGCCCACCTCAGCCTCCCAAAGTGTTGGGATTACAGGCATGAGACACTGCCTGGCCTGAATCAACCTTTTTTAAGTGTAATCAGAAAGAGAGGCTTTGGCAGGGGCTCTTACTGTGTTTTCTGTAACAACAAAGGTGTACAATGAGAGAGTCCACACAGTGCTGTACTGCACACACCACAGAATGTGTGAGATTTTCCTGTTTGAATGTATGTCTGCATTATACTCCTGCAATAATGCTGAGGACTCGTTGCAGGAGGGCAAACTAGGTGAATAAATTACCTGTGAATGAACAATGAAGTCGTTCCTCTTAAGACTGAAACAAGCAGGCCAGATGTGGTGGCTCACGCCTGTAATCCTAGCACTTTGGGAGGCCGAGGCGGCCAGATCACAAGGTTAGGAGTTCAAGACCAGCCTGGCCAGCATGGTGAAACCCCATCTCTACCAAAAATACAGGAAATTATCTGGGCATAGTAGTGTGTGCCTGTAATCCCAGCTACTTGGGAAGCTGAGGCAGGAGAATTGCTTGAACCTGGGAGGTGGAGGTTGCAGTGAGCTAAGATCGCACCACTGCACTCCAGCCTGGGTGACAGAGCGAGACTCCATTTCAAAAAAAAAGACTGAAACAAGCTTGTGCTAAGATGGAAAGGGCTGCTTCTAACAGATGTGGTTTGTTGCTTTAGTTGTTGAAGCAAAAATACTGAGTTGTTATGTTTATGTTATCACCCCACCACTACCTCCATGGTTGTTCATTTAGGATGCTTCTAATTCAGCCACTGTGAACCATTATAAAGGTTTTATTGCCATGTTGAAAATGTTTATAATATGGCAAAAAGGGGCATCAAATAGAAGATTTACTATTATTCCAGCCATGTAAAAATATGTGCACATATGGATGTATGTTGAAAGTGGATGATGGAGAAATAAAATGTGGTTTTCTTTGGGGACTGGAATTTTGTATCATATTTTTTTCTCTGTTACAGATACTTGTTGGCATAATAATTTGGTAATAAATTAAAAAGTGAAGCCAAAAGGAGGTTAATTTGGGGTTTCTTTGGACCTTTA